AAAGCACATAAAGTCCTTGGCACACAGAAAGATGTCAATAACGGGTAGTTCTTATAATTTTTTAAAAGTGACATGTGATGGGAACAAATAAGTTAATTATTCGAAACCGCTTTGTATCACAGCCAAGCATTCTACAAACGTCGCGTGCTGTTTCCTCCCCACGGTGTGGCCCCACATAGACCCAGAGGTGCTAGGACATGCGAACTTAGCGGGCGCCTAGATGAAGTCCACAGCTCTCCAGTCTAAGGGAAGCAGAGCCGCAGCAGACAGGCTTACCCGGGCGACGCCTCCCCCAGACCCCAAGCGCCCCTCCACGCGTTCACAAACCTCAGCGCCGCGCCTTTGGGACGAGCCTACCCGTCCCCCACTCCAGCTGCGCTGGGGGAGCCAGAGGCCCCGCGAAAGAGCGGAAGAGAAACCCTCCCCCAACCTCGGCGCTCTGACGCTTATCGACGCCCTAAACTTTGTCCCGACCCTCCCGTCGCCGTAGGCCAAAGGTCTCCCCTGCTCCCCGCCGAAAGGGGCAAGTAGCGCGCGTCCCGGGTGCGCACCCCCTTCCCCACTCCCAGGCCACCCCGCCGCTTCCCCGAGATCCAGCCCTGGACTAGCCCCACGGCGGGCCACCAAGGAGAACTTGGAGAAGGGAAGTCACGGAGCGAGAGAGCACAGCGAGGGCCACAGAGGGTGCAGAGCGGGAGAGGAAGGACCAGAGCGGGAGGGTAGGAGAGACTCACGCTGGATAGCCTCCAGGCCAGAAAGAGAGAGTAGCGCGAGCACAGCTAAGGCCACGGAGCGAGACATCTCGGCCCGAATGCTGTCAGCTTCAGGAATGCCCGCCAGCGCGACGCCTCCACTTATATTAAACGCGTGCCCAGCCAATCAGGACAAGGCCCGCAGGGACCGTCACCTGTCTCCAAGCCAGCGACGCAGTGCCAGGTTAGAGAGAGGGACTTTCCCGTTTTCAGTTTCCTTTTCTTAGAGTCTCGTGATGTTTAAGAAGGCATGCACTAGACTGGGTGAGTTTGCTGTCTGTACATCGGCGCCCTCCGATCTGGGGTGCGCGCCCCAGCTTGGGACACCGGGCGCTCATTCTAGGACTTCAGGCTGGAGGCACATTAAGGCTGCCCCCTCGCTTTGCAGACTGGCCCCAGAGATGCTAAGTGACTTGCTAATGGTGCCCCCGCCAGTTAACTGCTCGGACCTGCATTTTTCATTCGAGAAAACGGAAACCCAGAAGATTAAGATCTTTGAATGCTACCTAGCAGAAGGAGAACTTCTGTTTATAACTACAGCTTGGGAATTCCCTGCAGGGTTTCTCCATTCTCTGGGTAAGAAAAATAGTCCCAAAAGCATCCTGAGGACAGCTCAGAGAAGGTCCTAGTGAAAGAGTACCTTTCTTGCTTCTTGTATCCCTTCAGGAAAAAGTGTTTGGAAAGTTCTGTGCCAAGAAGTTCCTCCCTATGTCCTTGCTGTTTAGGTAATTTTCTTTGTTCTGTTGATTTGTCGGGGATAACTTCTAGGTTTCTTTTACATATTTTTAGGCTTTTGATAATCTTTATTGTGGAGGCCATGCCTAAACTAAGAAAATGCAATACTCTCCATGGACCTAATGAAATGAGATAATGCACAAGAGAGAGCCTCCCACAATGCCTGGTACATAGTAAGTGTTCTGTAGTGTTTAATAAGCGCTATACACCTGGCATGGAGAGAGAATGTGTGCTTCTGGGAGAGGAAGAGTGCAGTGATTTTCAGACTTTGCATTGGAAGTGGGCAGATCATGAGGTCAGGAGTTCGAGAGCAGCCTCGCCAACATCGTGAAACCCCGTCTCAACTAAAATACAAAAAGGAATTAAAGTATCCAGTAGGCAGAGAACCTGTCCCACAGGCTTGTGTGTAACCATTGCAGTCTATCAGATGCCAAGTTGGAGGCAGGTTATCATCAGCTCCATAGCTGAGGAAGGTAGGAGTTTTGCCAAAGCCTGGCTTGGTCAGGAGCCCTGTTGCCAGTGTTGAAGAGGAACAAGAGTAAGAGGAGGGGCCTCCAGCCCCCAAGACAAAGATATCCCAAAGTTTTGGTTTTCTTATCCCTCCCCTAGTCCCCCACCCCACAACAGGCCCTGGTGTGTGATGTTCCCCTCCCTGTGTCCATGTGTTCTCAGTCCCCCACCCCACAACAGGCCCTGGTGTGTGATGTTCCCCTCCCTGTGTCCATGTGTTCTCATTGTTCAACTCCCACTAAGCAATTCTCCTGCCTCAGCCTCCCAAGTAGCTGGGATTACAGGTGTGTGCCACCAGGCCCAGCTAATTTTTTGTATTTCAGCCTCCCAAGTAGCTGGGATTACAGGTGTGTGCCACCAGGCCCAGCTAATTTTTTGTATTTTTAATAGAGATGTTGAATGCTGTAGAGATGTCAGCTAAGGTCAGGACTGAAACATGTCTTTTGCACTTACAGTTAAGAAATCACAGCCGAGAGAAGTGGCTCA